CAGGGTTTCACCATGTTGGCCAGGCTGGTCTCAAACTCCTGACCTCAGGTGATCCACCCACCTCGGCCTCCCAAAGTGCCGAGATTACAGGCGTGAGCCACCGTGCCTGGCCTGGTGTGCTAGAAAAATGAAGTGCATCAGTGCCTGTGGTGGGCTAGTGAGCCAGTTTGTGCAAAGCACCAAGAGCAGTACCTGCACATATGAGGGCTCAGTAAATGTTCACTGGTGTTATTATTTTTATTATTCCTTCATCCAACCCTTATCTGTAATTACAAAATCAAGAAAACCACATTTTTTATTTTTTTTGAGGTGGAGTTTCACTCTTGTTGCCCAGGCTGGAATGCAGTGGCGCAATCTTGGCTCACTTCAAACTCCGCCTCACGGGTTCAAGCCATTCTCCTGCCTCAGCCTCCCAAGTAGCTGGGATTACAGGCATGCACCACCACACCTGGCTAATTTTGTATTTTTAGTAGAGATGGGGTTTCTCCATGTTGGTCAGGCTGGTCTCGAACTCCTGACCTCAGGTTATCCGCCCACCTCAGAAAACCACACTTTTTTAAATAAAAAAAGTTTGGTGCAAACTCATTTAATGACCAAACCTGGCTTGAGTTAGTAGGAGATTACTCATAGTATGTACCAGAAGTAGTTACACATTCAGCTGTAGAAATACTTATGTACTGGATTTTGGGGTGCTGTGCCTGGCCCTGCTGGGGTTTGATATAGCATCCTGTACATACTCCATACTACCTTTCTCAAATGCAAACAGGTTATGAATTCCGAAATATGTCCAGCACCAAGGGTTGGAAAAGGGACTGTGGACTTGTCTGCCATAATTCATTCTCTGGATGGCCATTGAGGCCACTTCTTGCTTTTGCTAATAGGGAAGGATGCTGCAGTGAGTATCCTTGGTAGACTTGAATTGCTGGGTTCACAGACATGCAGATTTAAAACTTTGGTGGTTATTGATAGATTGCCTTTCAAAGAGATGAGCACAGTTCCATCAATACTGTATGTGTGAAGTTGATCGTGTTACTCCCTGGCTTTCAAGAGTCTCCACAGCTGACCACAGTTGTCCATAGTTGTCCACAGCTATTCATGGCCCTGGGGCTTACATCCTTGCTCCCTTCTGTGGTGTTCACAGCCTTTCCTTCCCACTCTGGCCCCAGCCTGTCTGCCCAGCCTCTAACCATGGTGGCTTTTCCCCCACCATTATACTTGGACCTCAGACCACCTGTAGTGTCCCTCAGTCAGTCAACAACTGACCCCCCAATTCATCCCCCCAGTTCTCTCTCTTTCTCTCTTTCTTTATCTTTCTCCCCACTACCCCTGTACTGTGTGCCCTGGGGCTCAGCCATAGGCAGCATAGAGCTGCCCTGCTCTGTGGCCTTGGCCTTCCAGGGTGGAAGCAGGAAACCCAATTTAGTTTTGATAGTCCTGAGAGTAGAGAGTGAGAAGAACAGCATTTAGGGGAGGGAACAACCTGTGGGAAGGCCCTGAGGCAAACTTGGGAGGAAGATTTGTATTTTTAGGGTTGTGGGAAACCCTTGCAGAGGTTTAAGCCAAGGAATGACTTGGCCGATTGGGCTTGTATTTTCAATACTGCAGGTGGTAATGGAGAACGTGTTAGCAGCAGGGGCTGAGAGAAGGGAGTGGAAGGAGAAGGGTCAGGCCTTAGTTGCTGATTGGACCTACAGGGTAAGATGAGAGAAGGATGGAGGACACCTTGCAGGTCTCTGGATTCAAAATCTGGGTGGATAAGGGTGTTCTGAGCCTGAGCCTCAGGAGGAGAGGGGCTGAGAGTGGAAAGAGCAAGTCCTCTGGCTGCCAGGGCTCACATCCCAGCCCCTGCAGTTGTTGCTGTCAATCCCTGACCCTCACTATCCTCATCTGTAAGATGGGGATTAATGTAGTGCCCTTGCAGGGTCCTGCGAATGTGGACGATGCTGACAGCAGTCAGGGGGCTGCACCTAGTGGGTGCTGGGCAGGGGCACATCTTTCCCTTCTTGTGCCAAGAAGCCACCCTCCATTCCCCCAGAGCTAGTTTCTCTGTTGGAATTGCCTTCCCAGCCATCATAGTTTCTGATTTCTCCTCTTGTCAGGCTTTGCTTTTGTTTCCCTACTGGATTCTGAGCCCCTTGGAACTCCAATTCTAGGTAGTAAAGCCTAGACATCTGCATTTCTGAGCAATTCCCCAGGTGAACTCAGCTGCTTAGAACATTCTGCATCCCTGTAGGGCTGGAGCTGTGTCTTCTTAGAGCCAGACACATACGCAACCCTGGAATGAATGAACCACTAACAACCGTATGGTCTCACATCTCCCACAGATAAACCCAGCAGGCTGGACTGCTCCAGTTTCGAGAGCAGCCCAGTCACCTGGGAGGGATTTTAATTTTATTATATTTTTTTCTTATTTGTTTATTTATTGGAGTCAGGGTCTCACTCTGTCGCCCAGGCTGGAGTGCAGTGGCCCAATCATAGCCTACGGCAACCTCGGACTCCTGGGTTCAAGCAGTCCTCCCACTTCAGCCTCCTGAGTAGCTGAGACTACAGGCATGCATCACCATACCTGGCTAATTTTTTAGTTTTTGTAGAGATGGGGTCTCACTATGTTGCTCAGGCTGGTCTCGAACTTCTGGCCTGAAGTGATCCTCCTGCCTCAGCTTCCCAAAGTGCTGGGATTACAGGCATAAGCCACCGTGCCCGGCTCCTGGGAGGGATCTTTAAAGTTCAGATTCCCAGACCCAGCCTTGGCAAGTCTGTTTCAGAAGGTCTGAGCTGAGCAGAGCATGATTCTCTGCTTGGATGATTCTACCCAGCCATGTCAGAACACCTGTAGGCTCTTAACGCTGTGTGTCCTCCTAGCTCTGACATCCTCGTCCTCAGCCACAGGCCCTGGCATGTCCTGCCATGCTGGGTGAAGTTGGTTTTCTTGGTGCCAGGTCACCAGGTGGGGTTTCTGGGTAGTGGCAATGGCTGTTCCCCTCCTGCAATTAGCAGGAGTTAAAATGTCTGGGTTCTGAACTTGTGTGTCTCTGCTGCCACCAGTAATTACACAAGGTCAAGTAGGTTTATGATAGCTGAAATTCTAACAGTTTGGGGGCCTGTGTCCCCAATTCGCTTTGGTTTGTGGTCTCATTCTCCCAGCCAGCCTTAAGGAGGAGGGGGGCGTGGGGCACAGCTGCTCCTACCCCGAGAGCACACAGAGCTCAAGTGCCAGGCTTTGCCTCCGGAAGCATCTGTCTATTTCCATTGTCTGCCTCTCCTTGGACACAGAAGAATGATTATAACCAAATGGAGGGGTCCTCCTTCACCCGATCTCCCTGCACATTTCCAGATGGCTTTTGTAGAAGTTGTAGTCTTGCTCTTGATGTGCAAATCTGTTGGGTAATAGAGGTCTCATCGTGCTGGAAGAAGTGCCTCCCCAGTTAATTCTCCTCCACCCAAGCAGTCAGTGAAGGTTCAGCAGCTGGCAGAATGGAAATTGATGGTGGACATGTGACTTGACTGGCTGAGCTCCATAATGCTCATTCCTCATTGTCATTTCTCATGTGCACTGTGGGTGTGTGTCTCTTGGACAAGAGGATTGTGGTCTGGAATCCTGGAGGGATCTTGCAAAGCAGATCCAGATCTTGGTGTATGGAGTTAGGGCGGGGTGGTGGTGGTGCTGGATGGAGTGGGAGGGAAGACCTGGATCCTCTGAAGGCCAGCGCGTGTCTGGGCCAGCAGGAAGGGGCTGAAGTGCGTGAAGGCTCATCCAAGGGTTACTATCAGTCAGGTCACTTTCTCTGTGACTGTGGCTGAGCTTTACTGCCTCTGGAGATCCACATGCCTGTACAATCTTGCCTTCTGGGTGGGTCTGTAATTGTTCCTCATGGGTATTTTAGTAATGTCTGGATGTATCTTTCCCCCACTTCTTCTCACCCTCCTGTTTGCTCAAGCATCCCAGCTCCGGAAGGCTTCAGATTCTATCTCCTGCTCCTTTAACCCAGCTGCCCTGGGTTCACTTCATTCCAACAGAGGTCTCCTCTCTTACATCCAGCTCCCAAAATCGACAGCATTGAATACAACGCTGACTCTGAAACTTGCTCACTGGGGGATCTCCAAAAGGCTTTTTAACTTCTCCAAGAGACCCTCTGCTTTCCCATCTTTTTTGGTTTGTTTTTATAAAGGAGGAAAGGACACTGACCTTTGCATGGCACTGTGCTGGGCTCTTTGCTTACACTGCTTCATTGGATCTCCATAATAGTCCCATGAGATGGACACCATTACGACCCCTGCTTTCTAGTTGGGGAAACTGAGGCATAGAGCAGTCCTTTCCAAGATCTTATAGCTGCTAAGTAGCAGAGGTCGAATGAATTTAAGTCCCAATAGTTTCACTTTGTTGTTGTTGTTGTTTTTGAGACGAAGTTTTTTTTTTGTTTGTTTTTGTTTTTGTTTCTGTTTGAGACGGAGTCTTACTTATTCTGTCACCCAGGCTGAAGTGCAGTGGCAAAATCTCGGCTCACTGCAGCCTCCACCTCCCGGTTCAAGTGATTCCCCTGCCTCAGCCTCCTGAGTAGCTGGGATTCCAGGCTCATGCTACCACGCCCAGCTAATTTTTGTAGTTTTAGTGGAGACGGGGTTTCACCATGTTGGCCAGATTGGGCTTGAACTCCTGACCTCAGGTGATCTGCCCACCTTGGCTCCCAAAGTGCTGGGATTACAGGCGTTAGCCACCACACCAGGTCCCAGTAGTCTAATTTTGGAACCCCAGGCCTCCATTGGCTTTCTCTGTTGTAAATGTTTTTGCAATATAGATGTTTTAATAGCTTATGTAAAATCTTGTCATTGTGTAATTATGGTATTATGGAATCACATTTCTCTTGCATTTAGTTCATGTAAACGAAACTAGAATCTCTTAGGAAAAAAAGAGAAAAACAGCAGTTTAATCTCACTGTTCCACTTAATGAGTGTATATTCTGAAGGATACAGGAGATTGGGGGTGGTGAATCTGCTGGACTCCCTGTACAGGCCCCACATTCGGAGCACTTCAACCAGGGCAGCTCTGTGTGTGAGTCTGGGGGTTAGAGGTGTGTGTTTTCCTTTGGCTCTGACCACCAACTTTACCTGCAGTGCAGCTGAACACACAGTCACCTGCTCTAGCACTGTAGGAGAACCGAGTTGTGTTCCTCCAGAGAGGGTGAGCAGCTCACTAAGATGCATCTTCCTGAGGGGTTTTCCAGGGGAATTTTGAACTCTGCAGGATTTTCCCACTAACTTTAGAATTCGCCCTCCAGTGTCAGAAGGCTGAGCTTCGTCCTCCCTTTTGCAGGGTCTTTCTCAGCTGACATTTGGGTCAGAGCACAGAGATGGAGCTAAGATTGAGCCAGAGAGTTTTGTTTTGTAGGGGAGTTGGGCTGCATATTTACTCAGGTGCCAGAACCTATGAGATATTGGAAGTTTGGGAGGTCTGGACCCGGGAGTCAGACAGACCCAGCTGTTCAACCCCTATTGTCCGGTTCCAACTGCTGGACCTTGGCCAGGTTGCTTAAAGCTGTAGTTTATTTCGTTCTCGAAAATGTGGATAACAATGTGCACATCTCTGGGATCTTGTGTGAATTTGCAGTTAGAGAACAGGTCCTTGATATATCTTGGTCATCTGTGCCCCTTAACTAGAGCCTCATAGATTTCAGTGAATTGTAAATTGTCTCTAAGTGGCTAGCTAGGTATAATTTCATAAAGCATTATTTAGAATTGGGCTTCTAAGAGAGCTCACCTTATTTTTTTCTGCATTTTGAAGCACTCTGGGCATGAAGTATGCTGTACTTAAGCATTTGTCCTTGCAAGTAATGAATGATAACGAGACAAACCAGACTTTGAGCTGAGTTAGTGAGTGTGATGTGTGTTGATTCTATGAAGCTCATTTAAACAAATGCCCTGTTTGGTGCAGGATCAGGTCAGAAAATCTTTCGCTGCCCAAGGGATCCAGTTTTAACCTCAATTAGAAAAACTGGCACAAGACCATTTCTAGGGCCATTTTGCATGTCTGCCACTTCCCTTTGGGACCTCTGTTTGGGGGAGAACGTTCTTGGTTTTTGTGCTTCTGCCCTGGTTCTTAAGGTCACTAGCTCTGTGGGCAAATCTGTGCTTTCTGTGCCTAGGTTTCCTCTTCTGTGAGGAGATAAGAGTTCCTGACAACATTGCTGAGTGGGTTGAGCATTTGAAGCCCTCAGCAGGGTGTCTGGCATATGAAAAGGCCTCTATTGCCATTGCTTGTGGTGAGGAGGAGGACAATGATGACAATGTGACATAGACAACCCATTGCTGGGTCCATGCCTATCATACAGTAGGCAGCACAGAATGGGGGACCCCAGTCCTGCTCTGACCACTGTGTCCTGTTCCTTCCTACCTTTGGGTCCTCCATGAATCCATAAGCATGCTCTCTGTCCATCAACAAAAACATACTGAGTGTCCATGAAAGGCATTACTGAAGAGACCCAGAGAGAGACAGGCTGACAGTAGTAGTTTGTTTTTTGTTTTTTGTTTTGAGACAGAGTTTCGCTCTTATCACCCAGGCTGGAGTGCAATGGTGCGATCTCAGCCCACTTTAACCTCCGTCTCCTAGGTTCAAGCGATTCTCCTGCCTCAGCCTCCCCAGTAGCTGGGATTACAGGTGCCCGCCACCACGCCCAGCTAATTTTTGTATTTTTAGTAGAGATGAGGTTTCACCCTGTTGGCCAGGCTGGTCTTGAACTCCTGAGTTCAGGTGATCCATCTGCCTCGGCTTCCCAGAGTGCTCGGATTACAGGTGTGAGCCACCACGTCCGGCCAATAGTTTTATGTAAAGCAAGGTTTTAAAACTTTTTTGTTCCATTGGAACCATTTGACAGTATGAGAACTCCTCCAAGAACCCTAGCATATAAATCATAATAAAAGATGAGATGCCCTGGTTGAAATTGGAATACCTTTTGGCCTAAAGACAGGCATCCTGGAACCAGGCAGGGGTTGACCGCTTGTGGTATCCCCACCAAGCCTCGTATCCTGGGATCTGGGATCTGATTTTCAACTGGGAAGACTAGAGACTTGTGATATGACCTTGAGGACTGACTAACCTTCTCCCCAAACCTCCCCAAATGAACATGTGATGGAGACCATGCCCACAGTACCAGCTTGTACATAAGCAGTGAAAACTGGAACTGGTACTCAGTCTATCCATGTAATTAAGCCACAGGGGCAGCAAGCACCAAACCTGTAGGCTGCCTGGTGGGAGTGGAGTTCAAAATACTTGTTGGAGCAAGTACGATGCTGTCATTAGCCTGTTGCATCCATTTCATCACTGGGGTATCTTGACACTGTGTTTAGAAATACAAGTCCTTGTGTCCCCAGCATGCATCTTCCTTTGAGGGATAGTGACTTACGGACTCGGCTGGGTACTGTGCAGCTTTGCCTCTTGATGCCTTCTTTTCCTGTGATTCTCGAATGGCCAACCCCCCCAAGTGGACCACTTTATTGCTTCAGCTGGTGGTGATGCCTCCATGGCGCGGGTGTCCTGATTCCACAGCAGGTTTGTATCATCTTTCATTAGAGTGGAAGAGTATAAATGTTGGTTGTTTTGCTTTTTAAAAAAGGAGACCTGAGCCTGCCATACTGAGTCTATGGACAGTTCCACAGCAATGAATCAATGCAGCTGTAGAGGAATGGAAGAAAACAAGGAAAGGTAAAAATAATCAAATAACCTAAATAATTAAAGAATAATGAATACATTGTCTTTTCTCTTCTAGGCCTAAACGGCAGCGGCAAAACAACTTTCCCATGTTTCCCTCTCCTAAAGCCTGGAATTTCAGAGGGGTAAGTGTTGCCCTGGGTAGCCCCTGCTGTTACTTTGAACTTTGTTTTTTCGTTTGTTTTGCAGCGAAAACGGAAACAGAGCACCCAAGATGAAGATGCTGTTAGCCTTTGCAGTCTCGACATAAGTGTAAGTATAGTCCTTTCTTCCCCCACTGGCACCATTTTACTTTTTTTTTTTTTTAACTCTATAGGAGCCTAGTAATAAACGGGTCAAACCCCTTTCCCGAGTCACGTCGCTAGCAAACCTCATCCCGCCCGTGAAGGCCACGCCATTAAAGCGCTTCAGTCAAACCCTGCAGGTAAGAAGGGCACACAGGGCCTGTGGTTGCAGCCCCGTGATGGTTTGTTTTTCTCATTGTTTAGCGCTCCATTAGCTTCCGCAGTGAGAGCCGCCCTGACATCCTCGCCCCCCGACCCTGGTCCAGAAATGCCGCCCCCTCGAGCACGAAACGGAGAGATAGCAAGCTGTGGAGTGAGACCTTCGATGTGTGCGTCAATCAGATGCTTACATCCAAGGAAATCAAACGTCAGGAGGTAGGCTCGGGGCCCATGGAGCTGGCTGTGTGAATTCAGTGAATATGTTTATCTTTCCTTGCAGGCGATCTTTGAGCTTTCCCAAGGAGAAGAAGACTTGATAGAAGACTTGAAATTAGCAAAAAAGGTAAATTTAAATCCAGCAGTCACTTGAGTCAAATGTGCTTCCATCTCTTGCCGTTTTTGTGCAGGCCTATCATGACCCCATGCTGAAACTCTCCATAATGACAGAACAAGAGTTGAATCAAATTTTTGGAACACTGGACTCTCTAATTCCTCTACATGAAGGTATAATTTTGTTCCCAGGATGAGTCGTGACTTAACAAATAAGCATCTGTTTGTTTTTTGCCAGAGCTCCTTAGTCAGCTTCGAGATGTTAGGAAGCCTGATGGCTCGACTGAACATGTTGGTCCCATCCTCGTGGGCTGGGTAAGAAAGTTCTCTGGTCTTTATTGAAGATAATTCCAACCTTCTCTTTCTGTTTCCTTCTTAGCTCCCTTGCCTCAGCTCCTATGATAGCTACTGCAGCAATCAAGTAGCCGCCAAAGCTCTGCTGGACCACAAAAAGCAAGATCACCGAGTCCAGGATTTCCTACAGCGATGTTTAGAATCCCCCTTTAGCCGCAAACTAGATCTCTGGAATTTCCTCGATATTCCAAGAAGCCGCCTGGTAAAATACCCTCTGCTTCTCCGAGAAATCTTGAGGCACACACCAAATGATAATCCAGATCAGCAGCACTTGGAAGAAGCTGTAAGTTTGTCTGTTTCCTTCTCTCTCTTCTTTCCATACTTAATTTTCCTCTTTGTTTTCATAGATAAATATCATTCAGGGAATTGTGGCAGAAATCAACACCAAGACTGGTGAATCTGAATGCCGCTATTATAAAGAGCGGCTTCTTTACTTGGAAGAAGGCCAGAAAGACTCCCTGATCGACAGCTCTCGAGTCTTGTGTTGTCATGGTGAACTGAAGAACAATCGGGGCGTGGTAAGTAGTTACTCCCTTTAAGCAGTCTTATCTTAATGAAAGCTTGTGGATTTTTTTCTTCTAGAAACTGCATGTTTTCCTGTTCCAAGAAGTGCTTGTGATCACTCGAGCCGTCACCCACAATGAGCAGCTTTGCTACCAGCTGTACCGTCAGCCAATCCCCGTGAAAGACCTCCTGCTGGAAGACCTCCAGGATGGAGAAGTGAGGCTGGGTGGCTCCCTGCGAGGGGCATTCAGCAACAATGAGAGAAGTATGGATAGCAGTCGGGGTTGACCTGTTGAAGACTTTGTTTTTCATGTGTTTTTCCTTTCTAGTTAAAAACTTCTTCAGAGTCAGTTTCAAAAATGGATCCCAAAGTCAGACCCACTCGCTACAAGCCAATGACACTTTCAACAAACAGCAGTGGCTTAACTGTATTCGTCAAGCCAAAGAAACAGTTTTGTGTGCTGCCGGGCAAGCTGGGGTGCTTGACTCCGAGGGATCGTTCCTAAATCCCACCACCGGGAGCAGAGAGCTACAGGGAGAAACAAAACTTGAGCAGATGGACCAATCGGACAGTGAGTCAGACTGTAGTATGGACACGAGTGAGGTCAGCCTCGACTGTGAGCGCATGGAACAGACAGACTCTTCCTGTGGAAACAGCAGGCACGGTGAAAGTAACGTCTGACAGAAGCATGTGCACTTCGGGAAGCAGGCCTGCATCTTACCTGTACAGTATTTGCATTCCACAGATGGAACGGTTTGGAGAAGCACTTTTTCATACTTTTGTGAAAGTATACATGTTGGCCCAGTCTCTCGTATCTGTACCTTTGTCCCTAGTACTGTAACTGCCAATCTGTCTGTGTAAGCTGGAATCTGTGGCAACTATTACCCTGTGTTGTATTTCCCAAGTGTCTGGATGGATGGAGAGGTACTCAAACAAGTTACTTTCAGTTGTCCTGCTGGATTTTAAAAAAATAGAAAAAGAATCTCAAAACTACTGTTTTACATAGATTGTTTGAAGAGTCCTTCCTCTTGTGCTTCTGTACCACTTTCCCAGCTCTTAGATGTGGTAGCTAAAGGCACGGAATTTAGACGGCCTTGTAAATAGGGCATGAGGAACTCATCTGTGTATTGGGATGGTATTAGAGAGAGAATCAGGAAAGACCAACTCATGAAGTGAACTTGGTTTGATCTTACTCAACTAGAAAGCTTGAAAACATCCCTGGGGATTCTGAAGGCTTAATTTTGCAAAGGAGGATGCATTGTCTGAACTTTGCAACTTCATCCAGTGCAAGTTTGATGCAAGAATGTATTAGGACATAAAATAGAGGCTGACCTTAAAAGGGCCAGGACAGAAGCGGCTGCCAGCTCTGAATCTTTAACTGAAATGCACATGGCACCAGGAGGTGTCTCTCATAGTTGGTTGCTAGCCTAAAACATCAGAATAGAACCCAAAGGGCTTAGGAAGGCCTGCCAGGATAACAAGAAGGCCCTGTATTCATTGTGTTTCATCTGCCTAGGCCTACTCATTATTTTAGAGAATGAATGAAGCAACAAGGAAGAGAGACCATGACTCTATCGATGACACTGTTTATAGAAACACAGGAGAGGAAGAATTTGGAATGAAAAGCACTTCGTCAGAACCTTCTGTGGGAGCCATTGAGAGAAAAGCATGGTCCAGTGCCTTCTGAGAAAGGCCAGAGCTTTGGGCTTTCCTGCTCTGCTTTTGGGTCGTCAATTTGCCATCTCTGGTTCTGTGCTATAATCAGAATTGTAATTATGTTCTCCAGAGGCCAATTTCATTAACTCTGATTAATTAGAATCAGCTAGCCAGATTAGTAACCTCTTTGTCCAGCCTTGATTTACAGTGCAGGGTAAAGTGCAGACCTTAAAAACAGCTAAGTACCTAGAAGAGCTCCCTGCAAGTGTAAATATTAAGGATGACCTGTGCAAAATTATACCCACACCAGCACTAGTGGTAATTATTCTAAATTATTGCCAAAAAGTTTTTTTTAATCTGTCTTTCAAGTTTACAGAAAAGAAAGCAGTAAATGCATTGATGTCATTTTATTATGTACATATATCATGTGCATTCAAGCTGTGTGACAAGATATATCAATATAAAAACAAGGTATATACTTTATTATTTTTTGAAAACAAGGATATTGTGATCAATTTTACCCTGTAAAACATATTTCTGTATTTATAGGTCTTAAACATGATGAATTTTTTCTATTACAAGTTTATTTAAAACTGCTTTCTCAAGTCGTTATTGATACAGCAAGTGAACCTGCTGCAGACAGAAGCAGAGGAAAGCCAAGAACAGCCTTTATTGGTGAAGAAAAGAATGAATGATTCTTTGTAGGCGCCATCAGCCACTTTTAGAAGCCATCAGCCAGTGTGTTGGGAAAAGAGGTTTGTCAAGTGTTGGCCTATGGGAAGGTGGTCAATGAATGTTTTGATGAAATGAATGTTTTTGTATAATGGCCTTAAACTTTTCTGGAAGTATTTCAAATAAATTACATTATTAAGTCATCCTCCATGTGTACAGTGTTTGTCCTACAAAC